TTGATCTTTGCAGAGTAGGCTTCTTCTTGTTGCTCAGATCTTAGATTAAATGTAAAGTCACCCAAGAGGAAATCTGTTCAGAGTGGCTGCCCAAGCATGGCCATTTTGCTCCATCTAAAGTTTCTGGATAGTCTTTTTCATCCCCTCATTCTCTCTCTCTCTCTCTCACACACACACACACACACACACACACACACACACACTTTTTCCATTACTGTTGGCCTTCTTCACTGCTGTATTTTTGATGCTGAGAAACCTGTCTGGCACACAGTGTGTGCTCAATAAATGTTTCTGACTGAATAGATAGAAGATACAGTGGAATGACTTGCCCCAAATTGCTCAGCGAGTGGCAGGAAAAATGAAAGAGTCTACAACCCTTGACTCTTTGCACATTATGCCATCCCCAAAACAGGAAGATTGTTAGTACTATTGCTTTTTCTGAAATATTATTTGGCCTTTAAAAAGAGGGAAATTCAGTCATTTGTGACAATGTAGATGAAGCTGGAGGACATTGTGCTAAGTGAAATAAGCCAGGCACAGAAAGACAAAGTCTACGTGATCTCACTTACATGCAGAATCTAAAAATGTCGAACTCAAAGCAATAGAGAGTAGAATGGTGGCTACCAGAGGTTGGGGGAAGGAATGAGGAGATATTGATCAAAGGGTGCAAAGTTTCCATTAGAAGGAAAATATGATTTTGGAGTCTATTGCACAGCATGGTAACAATAGTTAATAATAAAGTATATTTTTAAATAATGAAAAGAATACATTTCCAGTGCCATAACTCTTAAAACTCACTGACAAACTCAATTTCAAGTGGTAACTTAGATTTTGATGTTAAAAGAAGTGCAAGACCATATCACAAACCTAGCAAGTCTAGACTTGCATTTGCAGGTGACTAAGATTTCAGATGATTCCCCCACGTTAGAGATCAAATAAATCTTGATAACATGCCTGTTTGTCCATAAAAACTTAGTTTTACATACTAACACTGCCTTTTGTGTATATTTAAACAGAACAAATGGTAATTTATTATGTTCTCCAGAAACTGATTTTGCAACATTGCTAAACTAGCAGACTGGAGAGATGCTCACAATTCTCAGATGATATGAGTGTTTCTCTGCATGGGCATCAGAGCTGCCACTGCTTGACATTCCAAGAACTTCCCAGCTACAGGTTCATCACCTTCTCCTCCCAGGAAAGACATGTGAGATTCTGCACAGAGACAGGAATGTCGTAAGTATAACTTGCTCTGTGCTTTTCCTTTAGCCCTGTTCTGTCTTTCTCTTTGATCATTCAGGCTGGGGGATGCCAGCTGCCATATTGTGAAGACCCTCAAGCATCCCTGTGGAGAGGTCCCCATGGCACAGAAATGGACTCTCAGCCCAAAAGCCAACAAAGAACCAAGGCCTCAAGCCAGCAGCCATGGGAATGGGAATGTGCCATCTTGGAAGCCAATCCTGCAGCCCCAGTCAAGCCTTCAGATGACAGTAGCCCCAGCCAATATCTTCACTGGATCTTACTGAGAGACTATGTGCCAGCATGACCCTACTAAACAACTCTCAAATTTCTGACCCTCAGAAATTGTGTGAGATAATAATTGTTTTTTGTTTTAATATGCTAAGCTTTAGGTTTGTTTGTTACTCCAAATTAGACAACTAATTCAGAATGCAATATATACACTCAGCCAGGTCAACTCCTCTGCTTCTTGATGCCTGGGGAGAGTGGAGAGAGTGATGGATCCCCATTATTATTGCACCCAGGGTACACTGGTCTGGGTTTAGAATGTCTTGTGCTTTTTCAACCTTCTGTTCCCACATTTCTCAGTAGTATGTATATTAAACTCTCTTCAGTAACCCACTTTGAGTCTGCCATTTTTTCCTGTTAGGTTC